ACCAATAAACGTTTGTTCTTAGTATTGAGACTGCCGACCTGGATGTGAAGATATTTGGATTCTAAAAATACAAAAACTGTAAGTCAGATTTATGCCCTTTCTCACGCTGGTACCTCAAATGTGCTGGTGCTTGCAATAACTCTACATTCCAAGGTGCTTAAAAACACAGCCTGCTCCCTTAGAAAGCTCTAGGATGGTGTGATTGTTTGTCACATCTGAAGCCCACCCTGGGAGAACAACATTGGCTTTGGCTGGACGTTAAGATATTTATTCTAGACGATTATGCCAAGACATTAACAGCTGCAGGATTATTTACGTAGTGTCAATCATCTGAGACAAGAACCAAAGAAAAATATTTTAAGATCATCTGGTTAAAAAAAAATCCCTGCTATATAACACAACTCTCTTGTCATTTATGACTATTGAACTTCTCCCCAAAGAAGTAATCTCAGAAAACTGCTCTTTTAAAATTATTTTCCCTTTCTTAAGTGTTCTAAGTGCTTTCCCTTTCAGAACCAAGCACCTTGGCCATGTTTGCACTAATTTTCAGAAGATGCCCTCTACATCAGGGTAACCGATGACAGGTTTTAGTTTTGAAAACTTAAACACGGAAAAGAAATCCGGCGAAAATGAGCCCCCCGCCCACAACCCTTTCAGATCTGCTGCGAGGCTGCGATGCCTTCTTGCGCTCCGGGCCTTCCCGGCTCCGCCAAATATGCCGAAGCTGCTAGCTGTGCTCTGCTAGCCCAGGGGTGGTCAAAGAGGAAAAACAAATAGTTGGTCTGACGATCTCCAAGAAGAGAGTTTCACTCTGGGTTGACTAATATTGGAAGCATCCGCCCCATCGCGGGGCTTGGCATCTAGGCTTTGGGACCTCTGCCATTGCCAAGGATCTCTTCGGGGACCCGAGCCCCCGGGCTGAGGACCGCGGGGGACCCCAGGTCGGGACGGAGCCTCCTCTGGCTCGCTGTGCGCGCACGCCTGGAAAGGCGGGATTTAAGGCAGCGATGCTGCGGGAGGCTCTGCAGTGTCAACGAGCCCCCGAACGGTTCCGCCTCATTCCCTCTCTGTGTGCCTCGCAAGTCTCTGCTTAGTAAACCGTCACAGCTTCGGCGCGCGAGAGTGGCGTTGGCACGTCCAAACCCCGGGGTCCTCGGCCAGGCCAGGGGGGCGGGCGTGCGGCGGGGCCGGGCCGGGCCGGGCGCGCCCAGCGGGCTCCGGGCACACGCCCCTCACCTGGGCGAGGCCCGGTGCGCAGGCGCTCAGCGCGGGGGCAGCGGCCGGGCGCTTAAGCCCGGCGCGGGCAAGAGTTGGACAGTTCAGGGGCCGCGCCGGGCCGAGCTGTCGCCCGCGCCACCTCCACCGCCGCCGCTGCTACCGCCACCGCCACCGCCTGGGCTGCAGCAGATCGCGGGAGAACGTCTGCGCGAAGCCCCGGTGCAGCCCTGGCGGGACCGCAGCAACCACCGGAGCGTGAGCAACAGCTTCCCGGCTGGAGGAGCCACTGCCCCACGCGCCCGCGGCCCGCGCGCCGAGGTAAGCTCTGGGCGCCCAGCCCAGACCGGCGCTTACTAAAATTTTATATTATTTTGTATTTCAGATGTTCTACATTTCAACTCCATCAAATATTAAATTGATGTTTATGGGCTAACCTGGAAACCGAAAAACAGTTTGTTTCACTACAAGAATAAGAAAATATGTCCAAATTCCTGTCAGCTGACTTATAAAGGGACTTTTAGAACACAACCCAATGTAAGTTGCAGGCATACAGTATTTTGTTCTTTTCAGAAGCACTTGTACTTGTTTTGTTTTTCAGGCATGAGGTACTCCTTAAGCCCTGACAACCATCTTGAAGATGGAATCATGAATATGGCAAATTTTCTACGGGGCTTTGAAGAAAAGGGGATAAAGAACGACAGGCCTGAGGACCAGTTGAGCAAAGAGAAAAAGAAAATTCTTTTCTCCTTCTGTGAGGTGTGCAACATCCAGCTGAACTCTGCAGCCCAGGCTCAGGTGCATTCCAACGGCAAATCCCACCGCAAACGAGTGAAGCAGCTGAGTGATGGGCAGCCCCCACCACCCGCCCAGGCCAGCCCCAGCAGCAACAGCAGCACAGGTAGGAGGCAGGGTCCCGGGTTCCATGTGCTGCGGCACTGATATAACGTGGTGCTGTCACACAGATAATCAGGGCTGGAGCCAAGTCTCGGTAGCGCTGTGCATTATCCTGGTCACATACTGGAAGTTTTGTTTATCCAACTTGGTTGCTCTTGAAGCTGGTGAGAGCCCTGCCAGGATGTGGAGTGGACTTCCTAGCAGAGGTGAGCGTTTTTATTCTAAAACTTGGATGCTGAATTGAATTCATTTTTGTTTTGTTCTTGGCAGGCAGTACATGCCACACTACTACCCTTCCTGCTCTTGTGCGCACACCTACCCTGATGATGCAGCCTTCACTGGATATCAAACCATTTATGTCTTTTCCAGTGGACAGTAGTTCTGCTGTTGGGCTCTTTCCAAATTTTAACACAGTGAGTAAATTCATTTCTATTTTATTTGTGTCACAAATTGACTATTTTTTCATTTGTTCTTCAGATGGATCCTGTGCAAAAAGCGGTTATTAACCATACATTTGGAGTATCCATTCCCCCAAAGAAGAAACAAGTTATTTCTTGTAATGTCTGTCAGCTTCGCTTTAACTCAGATGTGAGTATCACCTTTTCATTATTCTCTGTAGTAAAAAATGAGCCTGATTTGTTCTCCTTTGTAGAGCCAGGCCGAGGCCCACTACAAAGGAAGTAAACATGCCAAGAAGGTCAAAGCACTAGACGCAACGAAAAATAAACCCAAAATGGTTCCTTCCAAGGACAGCGCAAAGGCTAATCCCAGCTGCTCCATCACTCCAATCACAGGCAACAACTCTGACAAATCAGGTCAATGACACTTTTTGTTCTTTACATTCTTTGCTTCAATAAGATCTCTCTGTGTTTCTCTTAGAAGATAAAGGGAAGTTAAAAGCCAGCAGTTCCAGTCAGCCATCAAGCTCTGAAAGTGGCTCATTTCTCCTCAAATCTGGCACAACACCCCTGCCACCTGGAGCAGCCACTTCTCCCTCCAAGAGCACAAATGGAGCTCCCGGTACTGTTGTTGAATCAGAAGAAGAAAAAGCCAAAAAATTACTTTATTGTTCACTATGCAAAGTGGCTGTGAACTCCCTGTCACAGCTAGAGGCACACAACACAGGTTAGCAGCTATCTTTTGCATTTAAATAATGTAGCTATTTAATATGTGTCTCTTTCTGTCTTAGGATCTAAACACAAGACCATGGTTGAAGCTCGTAATGGGGCTGGTCCAATTAAATCCTATCCTAGACCTGGATCAAGATTAAAGATGCAGAATGGCAGTAAGGGGTCAGGACTACAGAACAAGACATTTCATTGTGAAATCTGTGATGTTCATGTTAATTCAGAAATTCAACTCAAACAGGTAACGTATCCTGAATTAGTAAACATTATTGTTTCAGTCCAGCTAATGCATCAAACTTTTTCAGCACATTTCTAGCCGAAGGCATAAAGATCGAGTTGCAGGGAAACCACTGAAGCCAAAATACAGCCCTTACAACAAACTCCAGCGGAGCCCGAGTATTCTAGCAGTAAGTTTACCTCACCTGCTCACCTGTTTTGTCCACCCCATTCCTGGTTTTCTCCCTCCCTTAGGCAAAACTTGCATTCCAGAAAGATATGATGAAGCCTTTGGCCCCAGCCTTCCTGTCCTCACCTCTCGCAGCGGCGGCAGCCGTGTCCTCAGCGCTGTCACTCCCACCCCGGCCCTCTGCCTCGCTCTTCCAGGCTCCAGCCATTCCTCCAGCTCTTCTGAGGCCTGGGCATGGGCCCATCCGCGCCACTCCTGCCTCCATCCTCTTTGCTCCGTACTAACGTCTGCAAACCCCAAGACGTTTGAGGCCAGTAGGAAGTTGAGAAAGAAAGCCACAAGGATTCAGCAATTTAAGCAGTTTGTGTTGCAGTACCCCCCATTCACCCACAAAATGCAGCCCACCACCCAGTCCCCCAATTCCAGAGAGAAACACATCACTAGATTGACGAGGGCTTTTAGAGACTGCTCCTATAATTGAGGAATCAGCAGCATAGGCTTTATCTCCCTACTTCCTCCCCCACCCTACCGCGTTCAATTTGTGTATCTCAGATATTTGATTTCTTGAGCATGTATTGGTCAGAAAGAAAAAGAAAGAAAACCATTCTCTATTTTTCCATGGGTATGATCTGGCTTAAAACAATATGGAATATTTTCCTGACAGACTTGAAAACTAGGATCTTCCTCAGATGTCTGTAAATAACTCTGGTATCCAACTGGGTGTATTCTAGTGTGGAACAAAAAACAGTGAACACAAGTGCTTACTTGTGGATACTATCTTACCAACGGATCACAAAGTTCTCTTTTTGGTGTACTGTTGTTGACAGGGATTGTGTACTGTTTCGACCCAAGTACTGCTGTATCCTGTGTAGTACTAGATCTGTATCTCTTGTCTGAATTAAACATTTTTAGTTGCTGTGTAAATGTTAGGAAGCAAAGTAGCTTTGAATTTTCTCTGTAAGAGAATAAAAGATAAAATAATGTATTTTCTTTATTTCACATTTTATTTGGAGATATTTAAATGAAATAGAAAGCCATATAACATAGCTATAATTACTACCTGTTTGCTATTTTTGTTTAACTTATTTTGTAGCTTCCTCACTGGTTTGTGTTGCTAAGCAAACGTATACAAACAGAAAAAGAGCTTCCTAAATTGCACATTTTTGCACCTCTTGTGCATTCTGCAAGAAGACAATGAATCCATGTATTTCTATATAAGTATCTTCTTCATTTTTAACCTGTTTTCATTTGTAATGATGCTACATAATTTTGTGGCTCCCTAATGCAATAATGTACAGAAGATAAAAAAATTTATAATTGAACAATTTGTCTTTCTGTTCGCTGAATATATTGCAGGTCATGCTCCCATGCCCCCCTTTCTAAGCCGATATCAACAAGACTGGAATGTTTGTGATATCAGGGGCAAGAGTTATCATAGAACAACAAAATAGAGTGGACTCTTTTAGAGCATCTATATCTGCAACCTGTAAATGGTAAAATGTCTGTGTATTTTTTTAAATGTACCTTTTCAATAAAAGTACAAAAAATAAAATCTGTTTGTATTTTCAGTGTTTTTTTTCTCCT